CACCCAGAGGGTTCCCTCTGGGCCTCGGTGCCACCAGGGGGCGCTCCCGTCTGCTGGCACCCACCTGTAGCCTGTCCTTTCCCCCCCATCCCCAGCTACCTGGAAGAGGCCGTGATGCACCTGGACCACAGTGACCCCATCACTCGGGACCACATGGGCTCCGTTATGGCCCAGGTGCGCCAAAAGCTTTTTCAGTTCCTGCAGGCTGAGCCACACAACTCACTTGGCAAAGCAGCTCGGCGTCTCAGCCTCATGCTGCATGGCCTCGTGACCCCCAGCCTCCCTTAGCTGCTAAGCCTGCCTTGCCCAGGGGTGGGATGGCACTGAAGGCCAGCAGACAGGCCTAGGCTGGGGCAGGGTCACGGCTGGCCTTTACCTGCTCAGGCCCCCATCTCTGGGGTGTTTGGGGGTCAGGGAGCAGGGAGCACTGGCCGTGGTCTACAGCGTGTGGTAGTCAGAAGGTTTAGCTGGGCCCAGGGCAGGTATTGCGCCTGCTTGGGTTCTGCCATGCCTGGAGCATGACCCTGAGATCGTGACACCACTTGAGTGGAATTTTCCATGTTCCTTTTTACCTCTAATTTGGATCTTTTTGTTTTTGAAAAACATTGAGAAATTCAATTAAATGCTTTTGGAATAAAATGGAGTATGTGTGTGCTTTTGGTTTGTCTTTGGTGTGACTCTCATAACTGCCGTCTGTTCGTTCTCTGCCCATCTCTTGCCCGTGGAGCTCTGTCGAGGCCAACCCAGCCAAGGGGCCGGGTTACCCACTCATCTGCTCCAACTGCCTTCCCAGATCTCCCTTCTCCCTCCTTCTATGGAGTGAGGGTCCAGGGGCCTGCCCAGCACCAGCCTGTGCTCCTGCGAATTTCTGCTCTCTGAGGTCTCCTCGCTCCTTTTCCCATCTGGGTGTTGGAGGCGGAGCCGCCGGCTGGGTTCGGAGCCCCACCCCCAGCTCCCATCCAATCACCGTCCCTCCCTCCGGGGGCTGGGCGGACGGGCTGCACTCCAAGCAGCTAGCTCCTGCACTAGGCTCTCAGCCAGGGATGATGCGCTGCTGCCGCCGCCGCTGCTGCTGCCGGCAACCACCCCATGCCCTGAGGCCGTTGCTGTTGCTGCCCCTCGGTGAGTGCGGGCATCCGGGGCCCGGGCCACACCCTTCCCCACCCCACCCCCGCCCCACTTCTAGTCCTTTTACCTCCCCTGGCAGCAGCTGCAGCGGGCCCAAACCGATGTGACACCATATACCAGGGCTTCGCCGAGTGTCTCATCCGCTTGGGGGACAGCATGGGCCGCGGAGGCGAGCTGGAGACCATCTGCAGGTACCGGCGGGTGTGAGGCAGTGGCCCAACCTACCTAATCCCCCTAATCCCACTCCCTTAACAGGTCTTGGAATGACTTCCATGCCTGTGCCTCTCAGGTCCTGTCAGGCTGTCCGGAGGAGGCAGCTGCAGTGTGGGAATCACTACAGCAAGAAGCTCGCCAGGCCCCCCGTCCGAATAACTTGCACACTCTGTGCGGTGCCCCGGTGCATGTTCGGGAGCGCGGCACAGGCTCCGAAACCAACCAGGAGACGCTGCGGGCTACAGCGCCTGCACTCCCCATGGCCCCTGCGCCCCCACTGCTGGCGGCTGCTCTGGCTCTGGCCTACCTCCTGAGGCCTCTGGCCTAGCTTGTTGGGTTGGGTAGCAGCGCCCGTACCTCCAGCCCTGCTCTGGCGGTGGTTGTCCAGGCTCTGCAGAGCGCAGCAGGGCTTTTCATTAAAGGTATTTATATTTGTAGTAAGCTCCTTCCTTTCTCCTGGCTGTGGCCT